GGTGTGGGATAAGAAGCACACAGGTTATGGAGAAAATCATGAAAGATTCAACCCTTGATCCCAGCCTAGTGTGGATTTCAGGTAACAAGCAATACACAGTGACATAACAAATTCTTGGTTTTCATGACTGCAAGTGAGAGCCAAGTATCAAGTGAGAAATTCAGCTTCATTTGCAAGGCTTAGAGAGGCCAGGTGATTCTAGAAAAATGGGCCTTGTAATTCTCTTAAACCAGTAAAGAGCTTTAAGTGGTTATTAAATTGAAAGCTTTGTGTTCTTACTTATTTTGTATTTTATTTTATTTCTTTTGAGATGGAGTCTTGCTCTGTCGCCCAGGCTGGAGTGCAGTGGCGTGAGCTTGGCTCACTGCAACCTCCATCTCCTGGGTTCAAGTGATTCTCCTGCCTCAGCCTCCCAAATAGCTGGGATTACAGGCACCCGCAACCACGCCTGGCTAGTTTTTGTATTTTTAGTAGAGACAGGGTTTCATCATGTTGGCCAGGCTGGTCTCGAACTCCTGACCTCAGGCAATCCACCCACCTCGGCCTCCCAAAGTGATGGCATTACAGGCGTGAGCCACTGCACCCGGCCCAAAAGCTTTGTGTTTTTAAAGATATTAGACATGTTTCTTGTTTTTAAAAGAAATCTTAACAATAATGTAGGAGAATAAGACAAACATTTTTCCAAAAAAGAGAAATTGTTGTGATTATTTTGTCTTATTGGAATGTCGGATACTATAGTCGGCTTCATTAATCATCAAGCATGCTATGGATTTTCCATTTTTATAGGATCTATATCTCAGTTAAGGTAATACTGGTAATTCTTGTACTCCATTTGAAGATGAAAAATATAGGCCAAAATCACAGACTTTGCACAGAAGCTGCATAATGAAGACAGCTCTGGAGGAACACATAGATACACACACACAGACACACATATATATAAAGTATATACACATATATTTTTTAAAGTTTATTTTTTACAGTTTTAAAAGTTTTAAAGCAAAACCCAGCCCTTCCCCTCTCCCAGAGTGGGCGGCCCCTCCCCTTTCTCTGAGTGGGCGGGGACAGCGGTTGCATGGGCAGCTTTCCTTATGATGCCACAGGTCCCTCTGGACATGCTGCTGCCTGGCCACGCCTCCTTTCCCTTTCATCTTTCTCACTGACCAATGGGCTTGGAGCATTAAGGCCACGCCCCTATTCTGCGTTCCATTGGTGCCCTGGTTACGCCACCTGTGGCTCAGTTGCACAGCTGCCTGGTAGGTGACTGGAGGCATTGAGCAGTGCTCACTGGTATTTCGCTGATGTGGCCCCAACCCCGCCTCCCTCCCCACCCCGCGATGTCAGAAAAAACACAACAGGGGAAATTGGCCGCAGCCAAGAAAAAGGTAAAACACACCAGGTCATGGCCCCCAACCCACTCATGAGTGTTACCGCTCTTCTTTCCCACAGTTAAAAGCATATTGGCAGAGGAAGAGCCCTGGCATTCCAGCAGGAGCTAACAGGAAAAAGAAAATCAATGGCAGTAGCCCTGACACAGCCACTTCTGGTGGTTACCACTCACCTGGGGATGTGAGTCTCGGCGGGCCAGGGTCCTGGGGACAAACATCTCCATGTGCACTCTCATCTCTTGCAGTCAGCAACAGGTATCTACGGGGAGGGCCGTGCATCCTCTACTACCCTGGAGGATCTGGAGGTAAGAGGCCCTGGGCCGAGGTGCAGTGACCCCCTCCAACTCCTTCTCTCTGCATGCACCTCAGAGCCAGTACCAAGAACTAGCAGTGGCCCTGGATTCAAGCTCCGCAATAATCAGTCAACTCACTGAAAACATCAATTCACTGGTAAGAGTCCAGTGGGGTCCCCTGATTACAGCCCAGGGCCCTTTTCCCCCTTTGCTTTGGGCAGGTTCGCACATCTAAGGAGGAGAAGAAGCATGAGATACATCTGGTACAGAAGCTTGGGAGGAGCTTGTTCAAACTCAAAAACCAGACGGGTAAGATGGGGCTGGCATGACCTGGCAGCTGGCAGAGGCCCTTATTGTCTGCTTCCTTTCTCAGCTGAACCCCTGGCCCCAGAGCCCCCAGCAGGGCCATCTAAGGTAGAGCAGCTACAAGATGAGACCAACCACCTAAGGAAGGAGCTAGAGAGTGTGGGAAGACAGCTCCAGGCTGAGGTGGAAAACAATCAGATGTTGAGTCTCCTGAACAGGAGACAGGAGGAGAGGCTACGTGAACAGGAGGAGAGGCTACGTGAACAGGAGGAGAGGCAACGTGAACAGGAGGATAGGCTACATGAACAGGAGGAGAGGCTACGTGAACAGGAGGAGAGGCTGTGTGAACAGGAGGAGAGGCTGTGTGAACAGGAGGAGAGGCTACGTGAACATGAGGAGAGCAGGAGGAGAGGCTACGTGAACAGGAGGAACAGGAGGAGAGGCTACGTGAACATGAGGAGAGCAGGAGGAGAGGCTACGTGAACAGGAGGAGAGGCTGTGTGAACAGGAGAAGCTGCCAGGGCAGGAGAGGCTGCTGGAAGAGGTGGAGAAGCTGTTAGAACAGGAGAGGCGGCAGGAGGAGCAGGAGAGGCTGCTGGAGAGGGAGAGGCTGCTGGAAGAGGTGGAGAAGCTGTTAGAACAGGAGAGGCAGCAGGAGGAGCAGGAGAGGCTGCTGGAGAGGGAGAGGCTGCTGGAAGAGGTGGAGAAGCTGTTAGAACAGGAGAGGCGGCAGGAGGAGCAGGAGAGGCTGCTGGAGAGGGAGAGGCTGCTGGACGAGGTGGAGGAGCTCCTGGACGAGGTGGAGGAGCTCCTGGAGCAGGAGAGGCTTCGGCAACAGGATGAGAGGCTGTGGCAGCAGTAGACTCTGCAGGAGCTGGAGAGGCTGCGGGAGCTGGAGAGGCTGCGGGAGCTGGAGAGGATGCTGGAGCTGGGGTGGGAAGCCCTGTACGAGCAGCGGGCCGAGCCACGCAGCGGCTTCGAGGAGCTGGTGCGTTGCCCCACCTGGGGAGGCTGCCCTCTTGGGTGGCCACTGATTGCTTCTCTCTGTCCAGAACAACGAGAACAAGAGCACACTGCAGTTGGAGCAGCAAGTAAAGGAGCTGAAGAAGTCGGGTGAGCTGAAAGAGACTGTAACCTCCGACCCACACATGTCCTCATGCCCAGGGTCTTCCGGCAGGTGGAGCTGAAGAGCCAAGAGGCTCCGAGTCTGCAGCAGCAGCCAGACCAGTAGCTGGAGCCCCAGTCCCACAAGGAGCTTGGATGTGCGGACAAGCAGGGTGGTGAGTAGAGCCCTCAGGCGGGGTGGGCAGGCAGCAGATCCAGCAGCTGCTTCCTCTAATGCAGGACTCCCCAGGAGCACCCAGGCTTGAGTGGAGAAGCTGTTGGTACAGGAGAGGCGGCAGGAGGAGCAGGAGAGGCTGCATGCCATTCTTTTCGGGCTGCGGAGAACAGGGAGCTAAACATCACCATCATCTAAGAGCGGGTCAAGGAATTGAAAAAAAAAAACAAAACATTTAAGGGGTTAATATCCTACACAATTCATTTACTTCATTTGAATGTTAGAGCCACTTATGTTTATTTGTGTTTCTAATTTATAGTTTAAATTTATTTGTGTTTCTAATTTATAGTTTAAATTTATTTGTGTTTCTAATTTATAGTTTAAATTTATTTGTGTTTCTAATTTATAATTTAAATTTATTTGTAAAAAGTTAAATGAGAGTGGGTGTTTCTCTCATGTTCACTCTGGCATCTTTTAGCATTTTTTTAATTTGATAATTATAGGACGTTAGCATGCATATCGAGTTTGCCCTTATGTGGTGGGAGTTCAAACACACAAAGACCCACTGTATGCACACAACTGTTCTTGCTGGTTTGGGATAGGCTGCCATGCTTTTTTAATGTTAGTACAGCCTGTATATTCATTACGGAATTCAGATAAAATTTCCTTATGTTCTGCTGTTATGTTTGATCGAATCCTAATCACAGTGAGCTCTTCATTAGCTCAATATGCAGTTTGCCCTCAAGTGCGCGGTCTATTACTTTGTAATATGCCACTGTGAGTACTGACATTTACAGTTGTTTAAAGGTGGAGCACTGGAAACAGCCTTTCCCCCTTTTTCTGTGTATTGGGGATGGGAGTAATAACATTTTGGGGAGGTTTTTAAATCTCCCAGAAGAGGAAAGTGGCCTGCTTTGGCAGGTGTGTGCAGGATAGAATATGTTTCATTTGTTCCGGTGCCAAGAATGAGCGCTGTACTACGGTAGTTCCCTTAGGATTTGTATGTGCTCTGGGCTCATGAAGATACTGCCTCATGAGCTGTGGCAGTTGTACTCTTTTTTGATGACCTGAAAAGGGATTATTTCTGAGGAATGAAAGGCTCCCATCATGACTGTGGATGTGGAAAACCTTTTCTAGCTGAGAGCATTTATATCTACAATACATTTTAAAGTCAGAGTTCATGTTCCCTGTTTTAATCACATGACTACATGTCCCAGTACACAAAAGGGCACTGGTTGGCGTTCTCCTTAATGTATTTAGTAAAGATCAGAAGAAATCCTTTAAGAGTTTAAATGCCCCTGGAACAGGCATATACAGGCTCTAGTCAAGAATGAATTCGAGTGAAGGAAAGCTGTGTGACACCTGGCATTCCTCTGTGTTCATGGAGCTTATTTGAGGCTAGAAGATGGATTTTACCATCTAGACCTCTCTGGCTAATAGCTAGTCTTCAACCATCTGACATAGGAATTTACTTCTTTTCCTTGAATGGAGAACACTTTAAAAATAATAACAAACATTATTATAAACTAATATATGTGAGAGTACTTAGTTGAAACAAAAAGGAGTTTTAGTAGACAGTATTATACTACATTTGAAAATCAAGGAGCAGTTTATGCAACGTAAAATGTTTACAAACTGCAGCGCAATCTACTGTTTGTGACTGTCAAAGTGTCATGAGGAAAGTGTCTATACAATCACAGAGTTATATTTCCTCACAAAGTTCTTTACGAAGAGTGAAATATGTTTTTATACCTCTCAGTTTCAGTTAGAGGCATATTTTGTGTAATATTTATGGCTTAAAATGGACTAAAGGTCCTGTTCTTGCCTTTTCTGAACTTGCCGCTTTTGCATTCTTTGAGTTCAGTTTAAAGACACTTACTTTAACTCCATTTTAAACCCTCGGGCTAGAAATCGTACCACTGTTAATTAGCCACGTTATTTGGTCTAACAGTTTTTGTTTATCATTCTGAAACTGAGCTTATCTAATACATTGATAAATTATTTCAAAGGTATTTTTATAGTTCAAATCGCTTCACTTTTACCCTGACACGTATAAATGAATAGGAATGACCTTCAGATAGCGTTTAGCAACTGTAACCAATCTGACAATAATGTGTTCATCAGGTACCTGTGGATTAAATCACATACTGGCATATTTAAGATGAATGTCAGTCTGAAAAATAAATATACTATATTAATTCAAATACGACTCTTTGTGTAGGTATTTTGTCATATGTTTAAGAAAAAGCTAAAGAGAATGGAAATCCTATGACAATAACTCAAGTCTTTCTTCAAAGTGCATGCAGTCTTTTGCAGTACCTCATTCAGCCAAGTATTTGTTCTCTACCTCATTCAGTATAAGGCAGCCTTTAATTTGCTTAGAAGGCAACATTAGAAGGTTAGAGTTCAGCAGGAACATAGAATTTTAAAATGTGACTTCAACTGAATAAATTTGAATTTCTGTAGGGAGTAAAGAATCAAAACACCTATTTAAAGACTGCAAAATATGATAATTATTTTTAAAGTAATTGATTAAACCTGGTAGGTTTTCCCAAAATGAAAAACAATCAGTTCTAAAACCAAAGCTGATTTTTAGAAAATGTGAAAATGTAAATCAACCCTATCCATAATAGATTCTCTAAAACTTTATCTTACAGTCACTTTCAAATAACTATTCAAAAATGTAACTGCTATATTAACGTCTTAAAATAATTTAAAACATTTTAAAATATGAATACTGTAGTTTAAAACAAAGAATCTAGGGGAAGGAAAAGTAGACAAAGAAATGCCAATTCCAGTCCAAAGCTGTATTTGCCAAGTTTTCTTAGAATGACTTTTACCGATTTATGAATTCTTATACACAGAATGCATAATGGAAATACTGATTTTTGTCTAAAGTGGCATTATTGACTGCTGCTGTGATGCTACTGTAATGTAATACATTATTAAATTGTTTCAAGGTGCTGTTTTGCCTAAAAATTTTGTGTGTCTTGAAA